GCTCTGCTAAGGGCCTCCACGGACGGAGTCGGCTACCTCTCCACTTTCAGTGACCGAAATCCATTCTTTGTTCATTCACCCTTGTGTCTACTCCGGGAAACGCGCAGCGGACACAGTCGTGTTCCCTAAGTGTTTGCTGACTTAGTCATCTGGCCCTCTCTGGAGTAGTCATTTTGTACCTTGTACTACATTCGTGCCTCTACCTCTCCGCAGTGCGCGCGGGGGCGGACTCACGTGCGCAGTCTCCCTATGCGCTGGGAGGGCGTCAGCAGGTTTACAGAAACAATGAAAGACTTAACAATTGGCGCGCGACGAGCGTCCCTTGACTGGCAGGGGCCCAGAGGACCTGAACATCACTAAGGGTCTGCCCCAGCGGCCCGGCCCTGAAGTCAAGGTTGAGACCCCCGGCCCAGACAGTCCGCGAAGCTGAGGGAGGCCGGCCTGGGGCCTGCCGCGCAATGTTACCGGGATCCGCAGGCACAGGGCGATAGTACGGACGCCGCCGCCCAGGCCGTGCCCATTGTGCGCCGCGGCCAGCTCACCGCGATCTCGGTCTAGGAGGCGGCGGGACCCCGCACTTCTTCCTTGCAACGGAGCCCCTTTGGCCTGCGGGTCGAGTTCCATAGGCGCCCGACGGGCTCCGCGCGCTTACAGGACTACAACTCCCGTGATGCCGCGCGCGCCGACCGCTGATTGGCTGTGCAGCGGACGGACTCGCGGGGGGGGGGGGCCGCACGCCGTGCACGTGCGCACGGCGACGGCCGGATGGCTGCGTGGGGCTGTGTGGCTGCGCTCGGCGCGGCGCGTGGGCTTTGCTGGCGGGCGGCGCGCGCGGCTGCGGGGCTCCAGGGCCGCCCCGCCCGCAGGTGCTATGCTGTGGGCCCCGCTCAGGTGAGGACGTCCGGGTTCTGGCCGAGCCACTCGCCACTCAGGGCCGGAGGCGGGGCGGGGAGCCGCGGGGAAGGAGGGGCGGCCGGGCTGGTATCCCAGCCTCCTGGGAACTGCCTGGACCGTCGTCGCGCCCGAGTGCATCGCGTTCTTGCTGGAGGGCGGATGCGCCCTGCCTTCCTCTGACTCGCTGGCGGCCTCGGAAACGCTACTCCCGCGGGAGAGCGCTCGTGGGACGGCCTGGGCCAGGCTGCTTGTCAGCCCCTGCGCTTCCCGGCAGTTTCCGCGTCCCTGTTTTCCCTGCGCGTCTTCTGATTTCCACCATGAGGACGTTTGGGTCGTGATTTTCATCTGCATGTGGAGGAAACTGGGCCGCGCGCCGGGAGCCGCGCCTGCGGGTGCTCCGCCCCCAAGTGCCTGTGGGTTTGGTGCGGGCCTTGGGTTCAGTTCAGCTCGCTGTGACCTCGACTGAGCGCTGGAGGCTCCGCGGGCGGGAGCAGGAGGGCTGGAGCCGGCGCCTGCTGTGTGCCCGGCGCGGTAGTGATGTGTGAGCCTCCCCGCAACTTCTGAGAAGGTGTGACCTTGTGTGGTCAGGAAGCCGAAGCTTGACGAGTTTTCAAGTACGTTTTCTCAGGTCCTGCAGCTGGGAGACGGCACAGGACACTAAACCAGGTTGGTCAGATCCACGGCTCTCACGCTCCCTTACGTACTGGTAATTATCTTACCATCTCTGCAGAGCCCACCCACCTTTGGGTTCCTGTTGGACATCGATGGAGTGCTTGTGCGGGGCCACAGAGTGATCCCTGCTGCTCTGAAAGCCTTCCGAAGGCTGGTGAACTCCCAGGGGCAGCTGCGGGTGCCCGTGGTTTTTGTTACAAATGCTGGGAACATCTTACAACACAGCAAAGCCCAGGAGCTGTCAGCCCTGCTGGGGTGCGAGGTGAGAAGGCAGCCAGAGGCATGGAAGCCCAATCTGCCCTCCCCTGTCTTGGCTGTCCCTACAGGTGGATGCAGACCAAGTTATCCTCTCTCACAGCCCCATGAAGCTCTTCTCCGAGTACCATGAGAAGCGGATGCTGGTGTCTGGACAGGGGCCCGTGATGGAAAATGCCCAGGGGTATCCTTTTGGTCTTAACTCTGGCTGAAGGGCTGTCCAGCATTACTTCCTGAGCTTGCTCCAGACTGGGCTTCCGAAATGTCGTCACCGTGGATGAGCTGCGGATGGCCTTTCCTCTGCTTGACATGGTGGACCTGGAGCGGCGGCTAAAGACCACGGTAATAAGGAGCATGGGTTGGGCTGTGTCTTCGTGTTGATAGCCTCTCCTTTGTCTCTCTGCAGCCCCTCCCGAGGAATGACTTCCCCCGCATTGAAGGTAAGAGAGGTCCTCTTTGATGAGTTGTGAGGGCAGCCCTCACCTGCGCCTCTGTTCTTTAAAGGGGTGCTCCTCCTAGGGGAGCCGGTCCGCTGGGAGACCAGCCTGCAGCTGATCATGGATGTCCTCCTCAGCAATGGGAGCCCTGGGGCTGGCCTGGCAACACCCCCCTACCCCCACCTCCCCGTCCTAGCCAGCAACATGGATCTCCTGTGGATGGCTGAAGCCAAGATGCCCAGGTGAGGACACAAAGCTCCCAGCCTTGGCCTGGAGACTGAACTGCTGCGTGCTCGTTTCTGGCAGGTTTGGACATGGCACCTTTCTGCTGTGCCTGGAAACCATTTACCAGAAAGTGACGGGCAAGGAGCTGAGATACGAGGGCCTGATGGGCAAACCCAGCATCCTCACTTACCAGTATGCCGAGGACCTGATCAGGCGACAGGCGGAGAGGCGGGGCTGGGCCGCCCCCATCCGGAAGCTCTATGCTGTGGGGTAGGCTCTGCTCTCCCTCCTTTGTCCCTTTTTTTTCCTTTTCCGGTGTGGCTGCCCCTGCCAGTGATAACCCTATGTCTGACGTATACGGCGCCAACCTGTTCCACCAGTACCTGCAGAAGGCAACGCATGATGGGGCGCCAGAACTAGGGGCCGGGGGCACACGGCAGCAACAGCCCTCAGCAAGCCAGAGCTGCATCTCCATCCTGGTGTGTACAGGCGTCTACAATCCCAGGAACCCACAGTCCACGGAGCCTGTCCTTGGAGGAGGGGAGCCTCCATTCCACGGGCACCGAGACTTATGCTTCAGTCCAGGGCTCATGGAGGCCTCCCACGTGGTGAATGACGTGAATGAGGCTGTGCAGCTGGTCTTCCGCAAGGAGGGCTGGGCTTTGGAGTGAGGGCAGTGCGGTGGAGGTGAGGGGGTGAGCCTGGACCTGTGGGCGAGTCCCATTGGCTGGGCTCTGGCCTGATCACTGGGCTCAGGTCAGGGCTTGGTTCCCTTGCCACCCTTCTTGCTGCCCCATGAGTGTGGCATTACTGGTCACTTGGAAGAAGACAGTGACTCTTTTTCCCTGCTGGGTAGCATTTTGTATGGAACGGTTGGAATTTTCTGGGCCCAGTTCCCACGTGCCTTTCGTGGCAGTCTAACCTCAGGCCATTCTCTTCCCCTGTGTGCCTCAGTGTCCTTCTCATTTCAGTAGGGACTTCTGAAATGGGGGAGGCAGTGTGGAATACTGTGGATGTCTGTGCAGAGCCTTTGCCGGCACTGAAGGCATGCAGCCTGTCGGCAGAGTGTCTTAACACCAGATGCTACTTTTTACTGTATTGTAGTTTATTGCCCGGAGATGTGGGGCTTTTTTTTTAAATAAAATAATCATAATAAATGTTCATGATGCTGACTCTTGTGAAGCTCTGTCTGGAGTGCACTAAA